TCACTGCAGCCCCTGGTTCAATGCCCCAGGCCTGCCTCTCTTGCAGCCTCAGGGCGTTCTGGGTGTGGCCCTCCTTCCCTCCTCCCCCATGGCCAGGGGTCCGAGCTCTGGCTGCCTCCGGGGGTCCCGGTTCTCCCCCAGTTCTCCCAGAGGAGCATGGGCCCCTCCACGCCACCGCTCGCAGCGATGCACTGGGTGATGTCCTGTGCTGGGTGAACGCTGGTCATGCAGGTCACGGATCCGTCCCCCTTTCAATAGCACTTTCCGTCTCACATGAGAGCTCTCAAAAAGAAGCAGTGTTTTCATCCTTTTGGGAGACACATGTTGAGAAGAGGAAGGACAGCAGAGACGAGTCAAGGGCCGGGATAGCCAGTGTGCCGCCGGGAGAGCTCACGTTGCACAGCAGGGCTTGAGCGTGTGTTGGAATGGAACCTGCGCCTCTACAAACACCACATCCGCATTGGCCAGGTTCCTTGAGATGCTGCATCTGCAGGAGCCCCTGGTCCCTAGGACATAAGTTTGTCATAAATCAGAAGATGCGACTATGGGTTTGACGAGTGAAATGAGCAACTGAGGCTTAAGTCTCGATCATGGAGGTTTTTCTTTTTTCTATTTAATGGAAAGCAAAATAGGAGAAAAGAAAATAAATAAATGTAAAACATCAATTGTGATGGCATAAATGGACTCTAAAACAACATGAATTAAAATTCTCCCTCTTGGAAGAATGGAGTCTCCCTCTTGTCACCCAGGTTGGAGGGCAGTGGCATGATCTTGGCTCACTGCAACCTCTGCCTCCCGGGCTCAAGCGATTCTCCTGTCTCAGCCTCCTGAGTAGCTGGGACTATAGACATGCACCACCACACCCGGCTAATTTTTGTATATTTAGTAGAGATGGACTTTCGCCATGTTAGCCAGGCTGGTCTTGAACTCCTGACCTGAGGTGATCCACCCACCTCGGCCTCCCAAAGTGCTGGGATTACAGGCGTGAGCCACTGCACTCGGCTCATTTAGGTTTTTCAAGCCAGCTTTAGGGTTCACCTGGGAAAAACACCAGCCACAGACACAGCTGCGGCTGTTTCTCCAAAGAGCTTTTCAGGAGGCTTCCTGTTGGCGCATTTCCTTAAGCGGGGCCGGGGGCAGGTAGGAAGAGGGGCCAGCAGGCAGGAAGGCTGAAGGCTGCATTCCTGTGAGACGTTCCTCAGTGCCTAATTTACACTTTCCATAAGGTAAGGCGAATGACCGGCGAGGGAAAGGGAGTAAAGGAAGAGTCAGTTACACAGGCGTCTCTGGGTAGGTGGAGGAAGGAGTCTCCGTTCTGTACACGGAAGATGAGCGTGTAGGGGACACGATCAGTGTGGAATCCACACACCTCAGCTTCAGGCGCTGGACTTAGACTGTAGACCTGTAGTCAGCACCGAATGCCCTGTTTATGGGAGGACAGCAGAGAATTTACTCGTGATTGATCTGTGGGGCAGCCCTCCCCAGAAACCGGAGGCCTTTACCTTTCCACGGGGATCTGGCTGGAGCAGGAAGTTAGTAACAGTAATTCATTTGGAAGAAGGGGCTGCAGTGACCTTCCCTTTTGCATAAGAAGTTTGGGGGTCCTGAGATTTTTATAATTTCCCTTTACAGGTTCATATTACAGACAAGTAACTGCCAGAGGTTTTGGAAAAAAATAAGATGAAACAATAATAATCTAATAAATAAACGTTAATCATCTATTCACATTTTTTATGTATAATGATATGCTATTGTGATTATGAAATATCTGACATTTTCTGGTGCAGAGAATACTTTGAGAAGCATTGCTTTAGGCCTAGGGAGATACACAGATATGATACAGATATTAATACGTACCAAACTATGTAAATACATACTATGCATGTGTGTGTATGTCATATATACATACATATGTGCACACATGTTGTAATGTGTATTGACATAACTTGTTAAATAAAAAATTATCTTGTCTCTGGTGAAACATACTAAATATCCACGTAAGTTGTGACGGGTTTAATTTCATCAGTAGATGAGCGGCCGCACATGGAAGAACTTTAAAACTGTCGTGACTTGGGTGCATTGCTATCACTCAGTACCTTCTAGAGACTGGAAGCACGTCCTTCCTGGAGCACTGGGCCTTTTCGTGTTGGAGATCTTGGTGATTGACTGTATTTGCCTCTCTGCCTGTGGAGCCCAAAACCTGGGTTTTAGGCTATAAGTTTAGTGTTTCTCAACCTGACTCTGAAGAGGAAGAGGCAGCTGCCATCTGAGTTCTTCCTTATGGGCTTAGAAGAGAATGTTTCAGGATTACTATCTGTCCTTGTGAGTATGAGTGTGAGTGTGGTGTGTGTATGTGTGTCATGTGTGTCATATGTGTTGTGTTTTGTGCGTTGTGTATGGTGTGTGTGGCATGTGTGTTGTATGTGTGGTGTGTGTATGTGTGGCATGTATGTTCTGTGTTGTGTGCCTGTGTGGCATGTGTGTTGTGTGTGCAGCATGTGTGTTGTGTGTGGTGTGCATGTGTGGCATGTGTTGTGTGCATGTTGTGTGTGACGTGTGTTGTGTGTGTTGCATGTGGCATGTTTGTTGTGTTTTGTGTGTGTGGTGTGTGTTGTGTGTGTCTGGCATGTGTATGTGTTGTGTGGGGCAAGTGTGTTGTGTGTGTTGTGTGCATGGTATGTGTGTTCTGTGTGTGGCATGTGTATTGTGTGTGGTGTGTGTGACATGTGTGGTGTGTGTGTGGCATCTATGTTGAGTGTGCATGTGGCATGCGTGTGTCATTCACATTGTGTAGCATATGTGTTGTGTGGCATGGGGGTTGTGATGTGTGTGGCGTGTGTTGTGCGCCTGTGTGTGGTGTGTGACATGTGTGGTGTGTGCTTTGTGTCATGTGTGTTGTGTGTGATACGTATTTGGTGTGTGGCATGTGTGGTGTGTGTGGCATGTGTTTGGTGTGTGACGTGGTGTGTGTGGTGTGTGCTCTGTGGCATGTGTGTTGTGTATGTGGCATGTGTGGTGTGTCGTGTGTTGTGTGGCATGTGTGGTCTCTGGCATGTGTGTTGTGCATGTGTGTGGTGTGTGTGGCATGTGTGTGGCATGTGTAGTGTGTGTGCATTTGGCATGTGTGTCATGTGTGTTGTGTGATGTGTTGGCTGTGTGTCTGGCATGTGTGTTGTGTGTAGTGTGTGTGTATGTGTGTGACGTGTGCTGTGTGGCATGTGTGTTGTGTGTTGTGCACTGTGTGGCATATGTATTTGTGTGGTGTGTGCGGCATGTGTGTGTTGTGTGCGATGTGTGCTGTGTGGTGTGTATGTGGCATGTGTGTTGTGTGTGTGACATGTGTGTGCTGTGTGGCATGTGTGTTGTGTGTGGTATGTGCTGTGTGGCATGTGTGTTGTGTGTGTCGTGTGTGACGTGTGTTGTGTCATATGTGCGTGATGTGTGTGCTGTGTGGGATGTATGTTGTGTATGTGTTGTGTGTGTGGTGTGTGTTTATTGGTGTGTGTGGTGTTGCTGTGTGGTATGTTGTGTGTGTTGTGTGTGGTCTGTGCTGTGTGGCATTTGTGTTGTGTGTGTGTTGTGTGTGTGTGCAGCATGTGTGTTGTGCGTGTGTTGTGCTGTGTGCTGTGTGGCATGTGTGTTGTGCGTTGTGTGTGTTGTGTGCTGTGTCGCATGCGTGTTGTGTGTGTTGTGTGCTGTGTGGCATGCGTGTTGTGTGTGTTGTGTGCTGTGTGGCATGTGTGTTGTGTATGTCCCAGTTCTCTGTCTTCAGGCGGTTGGGATCCCCTGTGCTGGCCCCGCTGTGCAGGTGCAGGTGTGCAGGGCGGGGCTGGGAGCTCCTGGGGACATGGGGACGCCCTTGAAGTCCGCCCTGTGCCCCGTGAGGAGTGGGGTTTTGGGGTTTTGGGTTTCGCGCTGGGCTGCGTTTCTGCAGGAGCCAGGCCTCTTCATGCTCTGCGGCGACAGCCGCTGGGGTGGGGCTACGGGGAAGTCGCGCTGCCCCTCGTCTGAGCGTGGGCCAGGGCCCAGGTGGTGACCAAGGCCCGGCGCAGTGGCCCCGGAGCGTGGAGGGGCAGCTGCTGGGCGGCCTCCCGGGGGAGGGTGACGGCTTCACCCGCCAACGCTGCCTCCCTCCTGGGATTAGGCCGGAGGAATCTTGGATCGCCCGAGGCTGGTGCTCAGCCTCCTTCCCCCATCCCACCTCCACCACCCGGCGACCCCCGTAGACTTGATTGGCAGGCCCTGCCCCGACCCCTACCCCTCCAGGTCCCCGCCTCGGTGCCTCGGTGCCCGGCTCCGGGCCACTCCTGCAGGCCCTGCCTAGGGCAGCCGGCGGTGCCTGGAGGCGGGCTCGCCCCGGCTGCTCCACGCCCAGGCCGGTCCCTGGCATTTCAGCCAGTGGGAGGGCGTCCCCGCCGCCCCCGTGCCTCTCCGCAGGGGCTGCGCCGCGTCCCCGGGCCTCTCCCTCCGCCGTGGCCTGGTCTGCCTGCTCCAGGGCGCAGCTGCGCCCGCTTCAGCGCCTCCCGGGTCTGCGTGGCCTGCTCGGCTCAGAGGCCTCCACCACGGTCCGCTCCCTGCCGGACGCCGCGCTGCTGTGGCCGCGGTGGTTCTGTGGCTGTGAGGGCCGTTTCTGTCCGTCCACACCGCCTTCCCTCTGCAGGTGAGGAATGGGGTCTGCTTCGTTTGGAATGTTTAAAACCACCTTCTCTTCTTTAAACATGCAGATTTCCTCTGCAGAGGCCCGGAGTTACCAGCAAGGTCTGACGCAGCAGAGTGCAGAAACGGCCTCCCTGTCTGTCAAAGTGGCCTCCCGAGGACACCCAGCGAGGCCACCAGATCATCACGTGGAGTATCGGTGGCCTTATTAAAACAAAAACAACAACTCCACAGCCCGGCGAGCGGTATGTGTGCCCAAGTACATAGGTGATTAGAAGTACAGCATGATGATTTGATGTCTGTCCACAGTGTGAAATCATCACCACAACCAAGCCAAGTGCATCCATCGCTCAGGCAGTCACCATGGTGTGAGTGCGGTGAGACGGCTTTGATCTGGCTCTCAGCCACTTCTGATGCTCCTGGTACCTGCAGTCACCACGCTGCACCCAGGCTTCTGTGTGTGTTCATCCCACAGCTGCAGGTTTGGACCCTTTGACCAATGCCTTTTCTTTTACAAGCTACATAGTCTGTGTATTCCATTATAGCAGCCCAAAGGGATGAGAAGATGGATATGGCCCGGAGATAATGCACACCTCTCGTGGGGACAGTGTCCCCATCCCCCTCCGGCTGCACTGAAGACCTGGAGCAATGGCTGCCATCCATGCGCGAGGACCCCTCGGAGGTTCCACCTGCACAGACCTTGCTAAGGGTGAGGTGATTACTAGAAGGAGCACCTTTTCTAGTTAAAATCTAACTAGATTCTCCTTGGCAACTTGTCTTACAGAAACAGGTATAGACTATCACCTTGCCCAGCTGGGCGCATCTTCGGAGGGAGGCCTGGGGCCACGTGCACCTAATGAAGGTGCCTGGGAGGGGGCTGGCTTTCCACTCAGCAAATGCTTTCTTACAGAAAGACTGTGGGGAGAGTCCGTTTTCTTAGAGCCGTATGAAGAAATCCTAAAAACCAACTGCCCAATCTCAACTCGTAACAGGGAACCTGGGGAGTGACATCAGAGATTCCCAATGTTTTCCTCCTCGTTGATCCCTGCGATGAAGGCACTTGCCCATGTGTATTCTGTAGTAGGAGTTTGCATTCTGAAACTGGTCTTTATTAAAGAACAAACACATTATTTACAAATTATAGTAAGAGAAATACCTACTTATTTGTAA